AGAACTAGGCCGCAGGAAGAAACATAAAAACAAAACAAAATAAAAACAGAAGAGGTGGTATCAGCTGACAAGGGCTTATATTCTAAGTGGGTAGACAAAATAGGCCTACGAAAATAACAAGCTGGCCATGAAGCTACATAGCAGAATATGCGAGGGGGCAACGTGCTAAGTTGTGTAGTCATAAGCCAGGCATTTAGTAAGGTGCTAATTATACAATACAGGCAGTGAATGTGAAAGGAAAAGGGAGGTTGAGATGGGCTGAGGTCTTCTAGGAGGCGGGGAGGGAGTGCAGCCTTGACAAGCCTCCCTGTGGGCGAGGTGTAAAGAGGGGCAGAAGTCAGCTCTGGAAGCATAGGGCAGTGGGTGGGGAGGAGATGGGCTGGGCTGGGCTGGAGTAGAGATGTGTGGAGAAGGGTGAGAAGACTGGAAAGACAACCTGAATGGGGGACTGGGAGCCTTGAATAACAGGCATGGAGAGGAGCGTCTCTTGAAATGGAAGAAACAGGAAATAATTACAGCCTCTATGGAGGAGCAACAGGATGGACTGGAGAAACTATCATTCCAAAATCCAGTTGGGGCCTCAAAGGCCCTTAGAATTTTTCTAGGAAGGTTGAAGGCCAGCTGCTGACCCAGGACTCACATGTGCTTCGTCCTCTTCCCTAGGAATGATGACAGGCACAATAGAAACAACGGGGAACATTTCTGCAGAGAAAGGTGGCTCTATCATCTTACAATGTCACCTCTCCTCCACCACGGCACAAGTGACCCAGGTCAACTGGGAGCAGCAGGACCAGCTTCTGGCCATTTGTAATGCTGACTTGGGGTGGCACATCTCCCCATCCTTCAAGGATCGAGTGGCCCCAGGTCCCGGCCTGGGCCTCACCCTCCAGTCGCTGACCGTGAACGATACAGGGGAGTACTTCTGCATCTATCACACCTACCCTGATGGGACGTACACTGGGAGAATCTTCCTGGAGGTCCTAGAAAGCTCAGGTATTCCTGCTGGAGCAAGTTGGTGGATAAACCTCTCCCTCTAGCATAGAAAATGCAATCCTGAAACACTGCACAGCAGGGCTTCTCAATTCGGGATCACATTTGAATCACCTGAGGAGATTTTAAATCATACTGATGCCGAGGCCTCACCCAGACCAATTCAATCAGAATCCCTAATAGCAGAGCTAAACAAGGGTAAGGTCTAAAAGCATTTCCAGGTGATTCTAATGGGCAGCCAATACTGAGAACCACTGTTCTTATGTAAGAAGCACATCTTACCTATATTTCCTAGGAAGACCAGTTGATGAGGTCATATGCAAAAGTTCCCATTTATTGGTTTAGTATAATTGTGCAAATTAGAATTAACCCCTAAGTGTATAAAGAGTAGAGCTGGTTAAAAACATAGCCTGTGCTAAGTTTAATTGTACAGTAATTTACATTTGTGTGGTACTTCCAAGTTTCCCAAATGCCCTCATATTTGTTATCCACCTGTACATTTAAACCAATTCCCAGAGGTTAGAAAAGGATTCTTATCTTATCTGAGAGACAGTATAGCACCATGGTTAAAAGCTCAGACTCTGACACCAGACAGTCTGGGTGCAAATCCTGGCTCTGCTGTTGCCCTCAGACAGGATTTCTTAGCTTCTCTGTGTATCAGTTTTCTCATCTGTGAAAGGAGGATGAATATAAGACCTTATGCGATGCTAATGTAGGATTAAATTCCCTACTACAAGAAAATGGTCTTAGAACAATGCCTGGAACATGGTAAGTGCTGTATAAGTGTTAACTATTAGTATTGCCACTCATCTCTGTTTTGTCCTCCCTCTAGTGGCTGAGCACGGTGCCAGGTTCCAGATTCCATTGCTTGGAGCCATGGCCGCGACGCTGGTGGTCATCTGCACAGCAGTCATCGTGGTGGTCGCGTTGACTAGAAAGGTAATGGCTCCGGCTGCACACCGCAGTCATGGACATACTCACTTTGTAGTTTGTTTGTTTTTAGAAGAAAGCCCTCAGAATCCATTCTGTGGAAGGTGACCTCAGGAGAAAATCAGCTGGACAGGAGGAATGGAGCCCCAGTGCTCCCTCACCCCCAGGAAGCTGTGTCCAGGCAGAAGCTGCACCTGCTGGGCTCTGTGGAGAGCAGCGGGGAGAGGACTGTGCCGAGCTGCATGACTACTTCAATGTCCTGAGTTACAGAAGCCTGGGTAACTGCAGCTTCTTCACAGAGACTGGTTAGCAACCAGAGGCATCTTCTGGAAGATACACTTTTGTCTTTGCTATTATAGATGAATATATAAGCAGCTGTACTCTCCATCAGTGCTGCGTGTGTGTGTGTGTGTGTATGTGTGTGTGTGTTCAGTTGAGTGAATAAATGTCATCCTCTTCTCCATCTTCATTTCCTTGGCCTTTTCGTTCTATTCCATTTTGCATTATGGCAGGCCTAGGGTGAGTAACGTGGATCTTGATCATAAATGCAAAATTAAAAAATATCTTGACCTGGTTTTAAATCTGGCAGTTTGAGCAGATCCTATGTCTCTGAGAGACACATTCCTCATAATGGCCAGCATTTTGGGCTACAAGGTTTTGTGGTTGATGATGAGGATGGCATGACTGCAGAGCCATCCTCATCTCATTTTTTCACGTCATTTTCAGTAACTTTCACTCATTCAAAGGCAGGTTATAAGTAAGTCCTGGTAGCAGCCTCTATGGGGAGATTTGAGAGTGACTAAATCTTGGTATCTGCCCTCAAGAACTTACAGTTAAATGGGGAGACAATGTTGTCATGAAAAGGTATTATAGTAAGGAGAGAAGGAGACATACACAGGCCTTCAGGAAGAGACGACAGTTTGGGGTGAGGTAGTTGGCATAGGCTTATCTGTGATGAAGTGGCCTGGGAGCACCAAGGGGATGTTGAGGCTAGTCTGGGAGGAGCAGGAGTTTTGTCTAGGGAACTTGTAGGAAATTCTTGGAGCTGAAAGTCCCACAAAGAAGGCCCTGGCACCAAGGGAGTCAGCAAACTTCAGATTTTATTCTCTGGGCAGGCATTTCAAGTTTCCTTTTGCTGTGACATACTCATCCATTAGACAGCCTGATACAGGCCTGTAGCCTCTTCCGGCCGTGTGTGCTGGGGAAGCCCCAGGAAACGCACATGCCCACACAGGGAGCCAAGTCGTAGCATTTGGGCCTTGATCTACCTTTTCTGCATCAATACACTCTTGAGCCTTTGAAAAAAGAACGTTTCCCACTAAAAAGAAAATGTGGATTTTTAAAATAGGGACTCTTCCTAGGGGAAAAAGGGGGGCTGGGAGTGATAGAGGGTTTAAAAAATAAACACCTTCAAACTAACTTCTTCGAACCCTTTTATTCACTCCCTGACGACTTTGTGCTGGGGTTGGGGTAACTGAACCGCTTATTTCTGTTTAATTGCATTCAGGCTGGATCTTAGAAGACTTTTATCCTTCCACCATCTCTCTCAGAGGAATGAGCGGGGAGGTTGGATTTACTGGTGACTGATTTTCTTTCATGGGCCAAGGAACTGAAAGAGAATGTGAAGCAAGGTTGTGTCTTGCGCATGGTTAAAAATAAAGCATTGTCCTGCTTCCTAAGACTTAGACTGGGGTTGACAATTGTTTTAGCAACAAGACAATTCAACTATTTCTCCTAGGATTTTTATTATTATTATTTTTTCACTTTTCTACCAAATGGGTTACATAGGAAGAATGAACTGAAATCTGTCCAGAGCTCCAAGTCCTTTGGAAGAAAGATTAGATGAACGTAAAAATGTTGTTGTTTGCTGTGGCAGTTTACAGCATTTTTCTTGCAAAATTAGTGCAAATCTGTTGGAAATAGAACACAATTCACAAATTGGAAGTGAACTAAAATGTAATGACGAAAAGGGAGTAGTGTTTTGATTTGGAGGAGGTGTATATTCGGCAGAGGTTGGACTGAGAGTTGGGTGTTATTTAACATAATTATGGTAATTGGGAAACATTTATAAACACTATTGGGATGGTGATAAAATACAAAAGGGCCTATAGATGTTAGAAATGGGTCAGGTTACTGAAATGGGATTCAATTTGAAAAAAATTTTTTTAAATAGAACTCACTGAACTAGATTCTCCTCTGAGAACCAGAGAAGACCATTTCATAGTTGGATTCCTGGAGACATGCGCTATCCACCACGTAGCCACTTTCCACATGTGGCCATCAACCACTTAAGATGGGGTTAGTTTAAATCAAGATGTGCTGTTATAATTGGTATAAGCATAAAATCACACTAGATTCTGGAGATTTAATATGAATAATAAGAATACTATTTCAGTAGTTTTGGTATATTGTGTGTCAAAAATGATAATATTTTGGATGTATTGGGTGAAATAAAATATTAACATTAGTTTCATGCTTCTTTTTATCTTTTTAACGTGG